CAACTGGAAGATGGAGTTGCCATCGAGATGGTGATGCTATGGGGAAGAGATCAGGGGCACAGATTTGGATGTGTTGAGATTGAAATGTATTTTAGAGATCCAAGAGGAGGTATTAAGGAGGCAGCTGGATAGAGGAGTATGGAGTTCAGGAGGCAGGTCCCGCCTGGAGATAAAAATTCAAAGCCAAGCCTTCTCTCTTTGCACTCAACAAAACCTCACTTAAACAGGCTTGTCAGGTCATGGAATACGGTACTAGAACTCTTTGTTGGGGAAAATGCCAGTCAACCTTACCCGTCAGAACGCTGCCTTTAAGATCAGAGATCTCTTTCCTTCAGCCTAATCCACCCCTCTCCCTGTTTTCTCCCCTAGCCCCACTAGGCTAGAAGCTCCCTGGCTTCTCCCACATCAGGATCCCCAACAAACCCATTCCCAGGTGGATAAGAGCCCAGGCAGTTCCCTAGACCACGTTCACTACTTCCTAGCTACCCAAGAGCAGGACATCGCAGACACCGGCCTCCTGGAATATTCCCTCCGCTCCTCACATTTACAGGAAGGACTCAGGTAAGCCTCGGCGCCAGTTCAGTCGGCCCGGGGCCACTAAATACCAATGGGATCCAGTGGGTTCTACGTGGTGAGTGGGGGGCGGATAAGAGAGATGCGACACCCCCCGGGCCTGCCCCCCCCACGCCGGGGCCAGGCACACCGTGAGGGGGCCAGGCACACCGTGAGGGGGCCCAGCCACTTCCATACGCCCTCCGGTCGGCCGGCACCCACCACCCACCCCTCGCCACCAAGCTGGGTGCAGAGAACAGGGCAGGCGCACGGACGGTTCTTACGGCCCCAGGCGCCAGACCCAGGGCACAGAGGCCAGGATCTCACGCGCGACCGCACGAGGCCGGGACCCTCCCTCCCCTTCCGTCCACTCCCTTCCCCACCGCCTCCGGTCCCCTCCCGGTCTCCGCCACCCCGCTTCGGGGCCCCCGCCCCCCAGCCGGGCAGCCAATCGGAGCTGGGATCCCGCCCCGGTCCGCAAAGCCGGTGGCGCCCGGAGGCTGCACGGAGAGCGGTGCCCGCGTCAGGTGAGGCGCGCGCGGGGAACGGGGGTCGCGCGGTAATTTTTTTTTTTTTTTTTTTTTGAGACAGAGCCTCGCCCTGTCACCAGGCTGGAGTACAGTGGCGCGATCTCGGCTCACTGCAACTTCCACCTGCTGGGTTCAAGCAATTCTTCTGACCTCAGGTGATCCACCCGCCTCGGCCTCCCAAAGTGCTAGGGACCTGAACCTCTGCTTTTGTCTTTACAGTGACCGAAGGAAGAGACCAAGATGAATGCAGAGGTGAGTTCTTTACAAAGACCAGTTTAAGGGATTTCAGACTCCACCTTGGTCCCTTGTGTTTCAGCCCGAGAGGAAGTTTGGCGTGGTGGTGGTTGGTGTTGGCCGAGCCGGCTCCGTGCGGATGAGGGACTTGCGGAATCCACACCCTTCCTCAGCGTTCCTGAACCTGATTGGCTTCGTGTCGAGGTGGCTCACAATGTCTTTGTGCTTCATAATTCTTGAGTTCCATTTCTCTGTTACTCTGAAATAGAAGGGAGCTCGGGAGCATTGATGGAGTCCAGCAGATTTCTTTGGAGGATGCTCTTTCCAGCCAAGAGGTGGAGGTCGCCTATATCTGCAGTGAGAGCTCCAGCCATGAGGACTACATCAGGTGGGTTTTCCACACAGGCAGTCCTTGCCTTATTCTTTCTCTGTATTTGTCTCGTTTACCAAAGGCAGTTCCTTAATGCTGGCAAGCACGTCCTTGTGGAATACCCCATGACACTGTCATTGGCGGCCGCTCAGGAACTGTGGGAGCTGGCTGAGCAGAAAGGTAATGTATCTTACCAAGAGTTTCTGCCTCCACTGCCCTTTTTATTCCATTTTTGTCGTTACAGGAAAAGTCTTGCACGAGGAGCATGTTGAACTCTTGATGGAGGAATTCGCTTTCCTGAAAAAAGAAGTGGTGGGGAAAGACCTGCTGAAAGGGTCGCTCCTCTTCACAGGTCAGTGCTACGTGGGATCACAGGTCACATGTCCAGTTCCCACAGCATTTGTGATTTCCCACAGCTGGCCCGTTGGAAGAAGAGCGGTTTGGCTTCCCTGCATTCAGCGGCATCTCTCGCCTGACCTGGCTGGTCTCCCTCTTTGGGGAGCTTTCTCTTGTGTCTGCCACTTTGGAAGAGCGAAAGGAAGATCAGTATATGAAAATGACAGTGTGTCTGGAGACAGAGAAGAAAAGGTAAGTCATGAGAAGCCATGAGGAGGAGGAAATAACATGATTCTTTTGTCTTTTGTCTTTGCAGTCCACTGTCATGGATTGAAGAAAAAGGACCTGGTCTAAAACGAAACAGATATTTAAGCTTCCATTTCAAGTCTGGGTCCTTGGAGAATGTGCCAAATGTAGGAGTGAATAAGAACATATTTCTGAAAGATCAAAATATATTTGTCCAGAAACTCTTGGGCCAGTTCTCTGAGAAGGAACTGGCTGCTGAAAAGAAACGCATCCTGCACTGCCTGGGGCTTGCAGAAGAAATCCAGAAATATTGCTGTTCAAGGAAGTAAGAGGAGGAGGTGATGTAGCACTTCCAAGATGGCACCAGCATTTGGTTCTTCTCAAGAGTTGACCATTATCTCTATTCTTAAAATTAAACATGTTGGGGAAACAAGAATCTTATTGTTATGAGCTATGTTGGGATATTTG